GAAAACAGGAAATAATTTGACAGGGTATTTGCATGTGTGTGTGTGTCTAGGTCTAGCTGTATCACTCCAAATACACACTCACAGATGCAGCTTTACCTTTAATGCAGACAGGGGCTGGAGCCAATCTCAGTTTCACATATACCAGAACATGACTAATACACAGAGATTGCTATCGTTAGGTGAATAATTCCAGAAAACTCTGGCTAATATCTTTGTAGTTCACCTCCAACATCCCTCTCCCTTTCCCTGAGCCCCTTGTCTGAGACTCTCAAAGCTGTGATCCGGGTTCTGGCCATCAGGAGGCATCACAGCTATCTCCATTTTTTTTTTTTTTAAAGGAGGACATTTTGCAAAGAGTGACAAACTACGATGCCAGTTCTGTTTGAAAAATATACGTATATTAAAGCTGGTCCATTGGCTGTGGACTCCAAATCTACATGGCATTCACTGATTTATCTCTTCCCTCCTCAGTATACGTTGTCCCGTGCATGCTGTGGAGAGGTCCCTCACAGACAGCAGGGCATTTAGCCTCCATTGCCCGTGCATAAGCTTCCCAGACCTCCTCCCATTCCCTTTCAGTCCTCCCTTCTCTAGGATCCTATGGACACAGTTGCCCAGACCCTGCTCCTGTGACCTCTATCCTCTCTGTCACCTTTCTACAGCCCTGTCAGTGCTACCTGGTGTTTCATGCCCTGGCGCATATGTTTTTACAGTCTTGTTTTACATCTATCAATCAATTTTTTTCTTTCTAGCTTGGGAAGTGAATTTGGGTCTGCTCAGAGGCATGATGTTCAACAGCTTTTATTAGATTATGAGACATCCAAGAATGTAGAGAACATTCTGTCTCTAAAACTTTGAACTCAAGGCATATCAGAGAGAGATTTGCTTTCTTTATATGGATGTCTGTGTTCTCATTAGTAGAAACAATGAAAAATGACTTTTCACAATGCCTTCTTAGCCCAGAGGCTCAGCCAGCCCCCACTTCTGTGTCTCAGCATTTAAAGGGCCATTGAAGTCCCACTTCATGCCGTATACTCTCAACAGGTTTTCTCATTTGCTCCTTGGGACAGCTCGGTAAGGATGATACAGTCAGTTCTATCTCACAGATAATCAAGCTCAGGCTTTCAGAGCCTAAGTCACCTTCCCAGGTAAGTGGCAGGATTGGAATGAGGTTTCATCCTCATTTTTTATGTTCTATGCTAATTTCTCAAGAAGAACAGGCCCGGCACCACCTCTGCGCACAACCCCGCGGGCCTGGCTCAGGCGGGAGTGCGGGGCCAGCACCATGAGCGCCCCGGGCAGCCCCGACCAGGCCTATGACTTCCTGCTCAAGTTCCTGCTGGTGGGCGACAGGGACGTAGGCAAGAGTGAGATCCTGGAGAGCCTGCAGGATGGTGCAGCTGAGTCCCCGTACAGCCATCTCGGGGGGATCGACTACAAGACGACCACCATCCTGCTGGACGGCCAGCGGGTGAAGCTGAAGCTCTGGGATACGTCGGGGCAGGGAAGATTTTGTACCATATTCCGCTCCTACTCTCGTGGTGCACAAGGAGTGATCCTGGTCTACGACATTGCAAACCGCTGGTCTTTCGAGGGTATGGATCGATGGATTAAGAAGATTGAGGAACATGCCCCTGGTGTCCCTAAAATCCTGGTGGGGAATCGCCTACATCTGGCATTCAAGAGGCAGGTGCCCAGGGAGCAGGCCCAGGCCTACGCCGAGCGCCTGGGTGTGACCTTCTTTGAGGTCAGCCCTCTGTGCAATTTCAACATCATAGAGTCTTTCACGGAGCTGGCCAGGATAGTGCTGCTGCGGCACAGGATGAATTGGCTCGGGAGGCCGAGCAAGGTACTGAGCTTGCAAGACCTCTGCTGCCGCACCATCGTGTCCTGCACACCTGTGCATCTGGTGGACAAGCTCCCGCTCCCCAGTACCTTAAGAAGCCACCTCAAGTCCTTCTCCATGGCTAAGGGCCTGAATGCCAGGATGATGCGAGGCCTCTCCTACTCCCTCACCACCAGCTCCACTCACAAGAGCAGCCTCTGCAAAGTGGAGATCGTCTGCCCACCCCAGAGCCCACCCAAAAACTGCACCAGAAACAGCTGCAAAATTTCTTAAGGAAGGCACCAAAAGGAAACAAGCTGGAATCGCTCCAGGAAAAACTCTGGTTACACCTGGAAGATGGAAGTCGCATTGTAGATTCAAGAAATTAGTTTTCAGTTTCTCACGGGAACCATGCTGCTTGGGAATGTGTGTGATGCCTTCTGTCAATAAAAACACATTACACAGTTTGACTTTGAATTTCTATTTGGATGTGCATGAAGCTCTTGTTTTAAACGTGTGTTTATAAAGGGGAAATTAGTACTTTGCTCAACTCTTGATAACGTGAAATTTTGAATGTTACTTATATCATAATCACGCTGCAACTTTTTCCTTAAAATAACCGCCTTTGTTAGAATGGTGATATGGCAATGATGAGTATAAATTCAAGGAAATTTGAGAAGCAATGATAGTGAGATAATTCAGTCATCGATAGTACAAGAGGGGCCTTTTTGTAAACCTCCTTTTTAATGTCAAAGCACCAATTTATAAAACACTGCAGATGCATATAGAGATTGTATATAACAGATCTGTCCAGCTTGTGCATGAAATGGATTTGATAAAGTTTTTGCTATGTTATTTACTACATTTGGGGATTAATACGTGATTTATATGTATGTTTTTCTGTAAATCTACTTTTTTTGTACGAGATGTTCTACAAGATATGAAGCTAAGGGAGGAAAACACCAAAGATATCTCTAGTTATGTTGAACATAGCCAATATGGTTTCAATGGATCAATAAGAAAAAACCATTTCAGTAAGGAATGAAATACGTACTTATTTGAGAAAATGTTTCTTAACAGTAAAAAAGTATATATTTTTCTCTTTGGTAAAACGAAAAGAGAGGAAAAATATGTATAGTGTAACCCCGCAAGATGAGGCTTTGCAGAAAAACAATGCAATAGAACATGGCGGGGCAGGCCCATTATAAGGCCTTAGGTGAGTCATTTCCCCTGTGCTGGCCAGTTTTGGTTAACACCTCTCAGATCAATATAGAGGTTAATGAGATCACATCTGGGAAAGCACTTCTGAGACCTTAGATGGGAAAGAAGGAGAAGTGGTTTCCACGTAGTTACTTTCCAATTTACACTGTTGATTATTATAATAATTGATATTGGATGAACTGAGTAAATATAAGTCCTTGTACTCTTTTGTAATTGAATGACCATTTATTTGTGCATTGTCATAGGGTGATTGTAACAAAGTCCCGCAGAAGGGCAGTATCTCTGGCCTCACGGAGCTGTGGGGACTCACCCTTCCTGAACGCTGGTACTTTTCTATCTCATGAATTTCCCACAACATTCCTGGGAGGTAGAGGATATAATCTCTACACCATCCTGTAGCTTAAGAAACAGGGATGTTTGCAGGTTAAGCAACCTGGCTGGGGAGCATCCTGCCACTAAGTGGAAAAGCAGAGACTAGCATCCTATATGCCCCCAGGCAGACTGTGATGCTGAGCTGCACATCACAACATAACCAAGCAAATCTTGCTTTCCTGCTGACCTGGGTCACTACTGAAATCTGTATCTTCAGCTCTGAAGCCAGGCTGCCAGTTCTGTCTCTCTTATGAAAGACAGAGAACCTTGTCAGACCTAAATTTCCTACTCTGTAGACAAGGGAGTGTGTCTGGGCCATTGCTTTAGAAACGAGTCCGCAGACAGTTCCTGTATCAGGAAGAATATGCACTCTCAGAGGGACAGGGGCCATGCTGAGGGTGAATACTTGAAGGAGCAGGCCCCAAACACATGCAGATCGGGGATGCATAGAGTCTTTAATAGAAATTACCAAATCAACCTTGAAAGAGGTTGTACTAAATGACATCCCCACCACCAATATGAAACAGGGTAGGCTTCCCCGCATGCCCACCTTACTGGAATCCTGAATGGTTTCTTTTTATACTTTGATGATATGACAGGTGGAAATTCTTTCATTGTCATTATATTTAATTTGATGTTCAGATAACTTAAAAAATTCCCTAGTATACAAAATGCTCTGATAATCATCATTGCATTATATTTTTATTGCAAACTGGTCCATTTTCATATGTAGCCTAAAAACAATGAGCAACAGGCACATTAGCCTGCAAGTTCTCCTAGAGCTACTGGTGGCATTATGGTTCCAGGGTGTGTTTGTGGCCTCTGGGGAATACTGATGGCAGTGTGTTTGTCTAGAAGATTAAGAACATCTCTCTGTGATATTAGTTGAATTCAATATTAGAGAAGAGCTGGAGTCTTTTTAAGTGACACAAGAGCTGGACCACAACATGCTTCTGAGCAGGCTGTAATCCTGTCCCTGTGATGGACAGCAAGCCTTTCTGTGACCTCACCTGCTCAGGTCAGGGTGGATCCCTCCAGAACGTAAGGTATGGCAATTGGCCTAAATCTGCTTCTGAACACTGAAGCTGAGTGCTCCCATCTTCCTGCCGTCAGTTGCAGAGACTGGAGAAGCTGCATCTTCTCAGACACCAAAACCACGGGTTCAGTCACCTGTGTGAGGAGCTCAGTGCTGGAAGATAAAATACCAGCACCTGTTTGACACATCGTGCATCCATCCATCCATCTGTCCATCCATCCATCCATCCATCCATCCATCTATCCATCCCCATAGTTAACAGGCATTAAAGTCAAATGACACCATCCCTCTGGTTAAGTTTTAGACTTCCCCAGAATAGAAACAAGGAAGTAAGGGGGTTGTGGTAAACTCAGTTTCTAGACCTAAGAAGAGATGGCTCCTTCTCCTTAATATTTCCACCCTGAGAGAGCCTCTTATCATTGATAATTTTAAAACATAATTTAAAACCCTAGACCTCTCTCTACAACCCTAGTTACTGTTCTCTTTACATATATTCTCCCATTGCAACCAAAGTTCTATGAAGAATTCTCAATACTCAACTCACATCCCTTTGCACCTCCCTCCACCTCAGTCCTCATTCCTCATCTAATGGTGCTTTGTTCCCGCACCCCTCTGTTGAAATGAACCCCATCAAAACCAACAGCCACCCCTTTGTCCCATTTATAGATCAAGAGTGTTAAAATGAACATCTATATGGAGACAAAGCTTCCCCCGCAATGACAAAATTCAGTTGCTTTTGTATAGACAAAGATTATATTGCAATGCTATATTTACCTAAAAGCTAGCATTGTAAAATAGCTTCCATAAGAGTCAGTCAGATAACGTGAAGGCTGTGCTACAGGAACTGTGCTATCAGTTGAAGTACAACATTTCCCCAACATATCCCATACTATTGCTTCAATAAAAGGAATTTTGCAAATAGATTTACTGCATGTTAGCAATATTTTTATGATCACTTCAATAAATTCTGTTTATTGTTTTATTTCTTTCTGAAGGAATTACTAAGTATGCAATGTAATCGCCTGAAATTAAAATGTTGTTTCAAAATTTGTCGTGGTTAAATATATTGCCTAAAAGCATTGTCTGATTGTTTAATATGCCATAATTTGGTAATATAATGGTGGTGAAATATAATAGTAGATAGAGGGAACTCTTGCAGTCTCCTGATTAGGTCAGAATTCTTCTACTGCACCACACAAATCATAATTCTGGAATTCCTTTTGGAATGTTTCCATTTGGTAAACTATCACAACTATATGATAAGTGTACATGATTCCATACTGATATAAATTAAGTGTTTCCATTGACAAAGAAATGGGTCAGAGAAGACAAATTGTCTCAATCAAATAATTCTAAACAATATATGTGGCTAACCCTCAGTTCATGAGGTGAAGTTTAATTCTGTCCTCTACCTCCTAAGAACAGGGCTGACTTAGTGACTTACTTCTACAGAAAAGAGTATAGGAATGTAAAATAGTTACCACACACTGGAGAAATTTGGCAAACAGTACCTTAACCAAGTGATGAAGGTTAACATCACCATTGATATCATATGGGTAGCATGTAAACCCATATATGGTGTGATAAAAAGGGCAATTCATCTCTGCGGTATTCCTTCTGAAAACCCATAACCTCAGTCTAATAATGAGAAAAACAAGTTATGCCTGTACTTCTCATGAAATCAAGCTTATGAAAATAGTCTGGCCATACCTCAAATGGTTAACAGGGAGTTACCATATGACACAGCAATTCCACCCCTAGGTACATAGCCAAAAGAAATATGCCTACATAAAAACTTGTACCTGAATGTATACAGGATCATCATTCAAAATAGCCAAAGAGTGGAAACAACCCAAATGCTCATCAATTGATACATGGATAAAATGTGGTATATTCAGCAATAAATATGGATGAGGAACTGATATATGCTGCAACACAGATTTTGAAAACATTATGTAAAGTGAAAGAAGCCAGATGCAAAAGACCAAATATTGTTTGATTTCACTTATATAAAATGTCAAAAACAAGCAAATCCACAGAGAAACAAAGCATATCTGTGATTGCCTAGGGCTGGGGGTGGGCACAGGGATTAACTGCATTCAAGCAGGATGGGTAATCTTAGGGTGATGAAAATGTCTAAAACTCAACGATGAAGTCCCAGCTACAGCAATCAGACAAGAGAAAGAAATAAAGGGCATCCAAACTGGAAAAGAAGAAGTCAAATTATCCTTGTTTGCAGATGACATGATCTTATATTTGGAAAAACCTAGACTCCATCAAAAAACGATTAGAACTCATAAACAAATTCAGTATAGTTGCAAGATACAAAATCAACATACAAAAATCAGTAGTGTTTCTATATGCCAGCCAAGAGTGAACAATCTAAAAAATAAATTTAAAAGTAATCCCATTTACAATAGCCATAAATAAAATTAAATACACAGGAATTAACCAAAGAAGTGAAAGGCCTCTATAATGAAAGCTATAAAACACTGATGACAGAAATTGAAGATGACGCCAAAAAATGGAAAAGTATTTCATGTTCATTGATTGGAAGAATCAATATTGTTAAAATGTCCATTCTACTCAAAGCAATCTACAGATTTAATACAATCCCTATCAAAATACCAATGACATTCTCCACAGAAACAGAACAATCCTAAAATTCATATAGAATCACAAAAGACCCAGAATTCCCAAAGCTATCTTGAGCAAAAAGAACAAAACTGGAGGAATCACAATACCTCACTTCAAATTATACTACAGAGCTATATCACCAAAACAGCATGGTACTGGCATAAAAACAGACACATAGACCAGTGGAACAGAATAAAGAACCCAGAAACAAATCCACACACCTACAGTGAACCCATTTTCAACAAAGAACCTATACTGAGGAAAAGACAGTCTCTTCAATAAGTGGTGCTGGGAAATCTGGAAATCCATACGCAGAAGAATGAAAATAGACCCTCTATTTCTTGCCATATACAAAAATTAAATCAATATCAGTTAAAGGCTTAAATCTAAGACTTCAAACTATGAAACTACAAGACTTTGGGGAAACTCTCCAGGACATTGGTCTGGGCAAAGATTTCTAGAGTAATACCCCAACACAGGCAACCAAAGCAAAAACGGACAAATGGAATCACATCAAGTTAAAAAGCTTTTGCACAGCAAAGGAAACAATCAACAAAGTGAAGAGACAACCCACAGAATGGGAGAAAATATTTGCAGACTACCCATTTGACAAGGGATTAATAACCAGAATATATAATGAGCTCAAACAACTCTATAGCAAAAATAACTAAACTGATTAAAAGGTGGGCAAAAGATTTGAATAGACATTTCTCTAAAGAAGACATACAAATGGCAGACAGGCATATGAAAAGGTGCTCAACTTCATTGATCATCAGAGAAATGCCAATCCAAACTACAACAAGATATCATCTCACCCCAGTTAAAATGGCTTATATCCAAAAGACAGGCAATAACAAATGCTGGCAAGGATGTGGAGAAAAGGGAAACCTTGTACACTGTTGGTAGGAATGTAAGTTAGTAAAACCACTATGTAGAACATTTTGAAGGTTCCTCAAAAAAACTAAAAATTGAACTTCCATATGACCCGCAATCCCACTGCTGGGTATATACCCAAAAGAAAGGAAATCAGTATATTAAAGAGACATCTGCACTCCCATGTTTGTTGCAGCACTGTTCACTATAGCTAACATTTGGAAGCAACTTAAGTGTCCATCAAGAGATGAATGGATAAAGAAAATGTGGTACACATACACAACGGAGTACTAGTCAGCCATCAAGAAGAATGTGATTCAGTCATTTGCAAAAACATGGATGGAACTGGAAGTCATTATGTTAAGTAAAATAAGCCAGGCACAGAAAGACAAACATTGCATGTTCTCACTTATTTGTGGGAGATAAAAATGAACGCAATTGAACTCATGGAGGTAGAGACTAGAAGGATGGTTACTAGAGGCTGGGAAGGATGGTGGCAGGCTGGAGGGGAGGTGCATATGGTTAATGAGTATAAAAAAATTAGAAAGAATGAATAAGACCTAGTACTTGGTAGCACAACAGGGGGACAATAGTCAATAATAATTTAAGTGTGCATTTCAAAATAACTAAAAGAGTATAATTGAATTGTTTGTAACACAAAGGATAAATGCTTGAGGGGATGGATACCTAATTTTTAATGATGTGATTATTACACATTCCCTACCTGTACCAAAATCTCATGTATCCCCAAAAATATATATGCCTATTATGTACCCACAAAAATTAAAAATAAAAGATTTTAAAACCCTCAATTATGAAGATCATTGCACAACTCTATACATTT